GAATGATGGTTTCCAGCTTCATCCATGTCCCTACAAACGACATGAACTCATCCTTTTTATGGCTGCATAGTATTCCATGGTGTATATGTGCCACATTTTCTTAATCCAGTCTATCATTGATGCACATTTGGGTCTGACTTTTTAAAAAATCCAATCTGACAATCTTTTTAAATTAAGGTGTTTAGACCATTTACATTTAATGTGATTATTGATATGGTTGAGTTAATCATCTTATTTGTTTTCTGTCACAATTCTGGAATGAAAAGACGTTTTGCTCTTTATTATTACATGTTTCCTCCTTATGTAGCATAGGAAACTAGAAAAATGATTTTGAAAGTTAAATATTGTTAGACTACAACAGTGAAATCAGGCTCTTCCTAGGAAAAGCAAGCCCTTTTTTGCATTTGTTTATACTATTTTAACAAAGTGTTAATTATTCATCCTTCAAGATAAGGCAAGTAATTATCTGTGTATTTTTATCCGTTTCCATGTCGTCCTGAATCACGTTTTTCTCTCCAGATAACAGGAACATTGTCTCGAAGAATCCAGGACATTTGATTCTGAAATCTCCAATGTGAACCACACTTCCTCTCCTAGTATATAACCAACCAATTCTTTAGTTCAAGCTTTTCAAATTTATCCTAAGTCCCCTTCAAATAGCACAGAGAAGTGGAAGCCTATCGCTGGGGTCTGAGACAAAGGAGTTAAAGCACCTACATGTTGACATAATTTTACTTTAAATTCTTCTTTCTTCTTTAAAAGTTCTGCTCATTTGCATTCTCCATGGAGAGAAAAAGTAAATTATACTGACGCTCCGAGAGGGAAACGCTCTTCTCACATGGGGATCCTTGCTCATGGCAACAACCTGTGCACCCCGCGGGCTGGAACTCCCACGAATCCACTAGGCTCGGCTCCCTTAGGGGTCAGCCCCCATAGTATGCTGGGATCAACCTGAACGGATCACAGCTCAAGGCTTCTGAGGCTTTTTCTGTTCGGGACTGTATTTCCCAGCGGCCACCGCGCCAGTCCACTTCCGGTCTCCGGGGTCGACGACATAGCGGGGTAAGGTCTTCACGTCTGAGGAAGAGATCTGTTGGAGTCTCACGCTTGCCGTATCCTTCTCCAGTCGTATTTTTATCCAAAAGAAGGACCTGGAGGAGGATGAGAGCGTTACTGCTGCACACCTAAAGTCAAGGGTGAGTTTGTGCTTTGTATTTGTTCAAGACATCATTTTAAGTCATTCCCCTTGACTCTCTACAGAACAGGAGCATTGGGAATATGTGATTCATTGCGACTGCTGGTTGTATATTAAGAAAATGAGTGAGGGGCTCAAATGATCTAGGACAGAAATTCTTTCTTTTTAAATCGACAGATATAATTGTATGTATTTATCATGTGCAACATGAAGTTTTATGGTATGTATACATTGTGGAATGACTAAATCTAGATTGTGGCCTTTTTGTTGTTGTTGTTTTCCAGGGGAGAAGCCCGAGGAAGATTGACCAGTTTTGTAATTCTAGCAACATGGTCCATGTAAGTTTGTATTTCTCTCTTTTCCTTGAAATTTTCACCATTATACATGTGTTTGTGGTTTCAGGGATCAGTGACATTCAGGGATGTGGCCATTGACTTCTCTCAGGAGGAGTGGGAGTGCCTGCAGCCTGATCAGAGGACCTTGTACAGGGATGTGATGTTGGAGAACTACAGCCACCTGATCTCACTGGGTAAGGTCGTTGAGTCCCAGCTATTTTTATATAAAATTCTACATGTGTCGTTTCTTTTAAGCAGGAAGTTCCATTTCTAAACCAGATGTAATTACGTTACTAGAGCAAGAGAAAGAGCCCTGGATGGTTGTAAGGAAAGAAACAAGCAGACGGTATCCAGGTAAGTGAGGGTAAAGCAGGCGGGGGGAAGCCTAAAATAGGTTTGCTTTCTTCATTTCTTTCAGATTTGGAGTTAAAATATGGACCTGAGAAAGTATCTCCAGAAAATGATACCTCTGAAGTAAATTTACCCAAACAGGTTATAAAGCAAATAAGTACAACTCTTGGCATTTCATAATTCTGTAATATCATTCCATTTTCAGATTTCTTCATTGGCTTCCAAACCATCTTTTACAGCTATTCATATTCAAAGGAGAATCCATTGCAGAATCTGCATTGCATTTGGTTATCTCTCTTTAGTGTATTGTAGCCTGGAAATCCTATGAATGTAGGCGCTCAAATTTTGGTAGGTATTAGAATCAACAGTGGCACTTAGTACCTCATTCTTCTTTTTTTTTTTTTTTTTGCAGTTGCAAGATTTAATAGAGTGAAAACAGAGCTCCCATACAAAGGGAGGGGACCCAAAGAGGGTAGTCGTTGCCGGCTCGAATGCCTGGGTTTATATCCTGATCATTGTCCCTCCCGCTGTGCTCTCAGGCAATAGATGATTGGCTATTTCTTTACCTCCTGTTTTTGCCTAATTAGCATTTTAGCGGGCTCTCTTTCTTACCTGATGGGTCGGGTGTGAGCTGAGTTGCAAGCCCCGTGTTTAAAGGTGGATGTGGTCAACTTCCCATCTAGGCTTAGGGATTCTTAATCGGCCTAGGAAATCCTGCTAGTCCTGTTTCTCAGTACCCCCTCTCAACAGGAAAACCCAAGTGCTGTTGGGGAGGTTGGCCAACAACTGCTCTAATTGCTTCCTGCTGAATTGGGGTGTAGTAGGGGTTGTGCAGTTGAGATTTCCTCTGGAGGGGTGCCTTCGATGTCATTAACATTGGAGCATGGGCTAGCAGGCCGGTCCAGGGGTCCGCGGTAGATTTTAGTCATGGACTGCATCTGGGGCTCCATTTGAAGAATGAGTTGTGGCTTTACAGCTTCGATTCTGGAAAAGACAAACTTAACAAGGAGGTTAAAGATACAGAGATTGAAATGTATGGCCTGCAGTGCAGGGGATTATTTCTTTGGCACACTTCACAGGCCCTGACTATCTGCTTGATAGTTTTGAAAAGGCCTGGTCCATCTCCTCATTCTTAAAAAATGAGATTGAATTTTGATTAGCCCAGGAAAATTGTCTATGTGTTTAGATTTCTTTCTTTATAGTGTCATTTAGTGTTGTTCTCTTTGTTGCATATTCTGTACAAGGGAATTTGAGTCCAGAGGCTCTGTTAGGTCAGATTAAACATTTTGGGGAAGAATACTTTGTAGGCTATTTGTATGGCATATTTCACTGTCAGAAAACATTTAAGTACAGGTCCTTGCATTAGTGAAACTAAGTTTGATCATTTGGGTAAGCTGGTAACCGCCATAAGTCCATTGTAAAGATCTAATTTGTAGTGCATAAATAATCTATGGAGAGACTTTGACCTCTGAATATTTATAATCATGTGTATTTTAGCTGTGGATTGAATACAAAATGAAAATTGAAATAGACTATTCAAAAATGAATGCCATTAAGGTTGTCAACATAAGTCAACTTGTGTGATAAGGCTGACAGTATATTCAGTACAAAATTAGCACCCTCTAGTTTATTCAGGGAGCCAAGATTATTTTGTCTGGAACCTTGTTTTTGTTCAGCATTTATCATCAGCACCTATACATCATGGCTGGTATGTGAGCTGTTGATAAACTTTGAAAAAAATTAAGCCTTTAAATCAAGCTATAAAACATGATACCATTGTGGCATCATGAATTAGAGAGATTAACTTTTTTAAAGATCAATAATAATCCTTTGTGATTTTATTCCAGTGCATTTAAAAATCTATAAAATGATAATTTATATTGATAGCTTTCTTCTTTTTGTGAATATATCCTTATCAGATTATTATGCTTTTGATAGACTACTTAATTCTATTTCTTAACATTTAATTGTATCTATAATCATAGGTAAAGTTATAATTTTCTAAACATTTTTCAGGTTTTGTTAATGCAGTGATCTTATAAATCTTACAAAACGAGGCTATTTAAAACCTGGCTTTCTAGTCTCATGTTCCTATTTTTTATTTCCACTTTCATCTTTTTCATATTGATTCTCTTTGACTTTCTTTTTTGAACTCAACAGATTCCCTGGGTATTAACCCAGCACAACTCCTTTATGGGTCATTGCACATTCTGGTATCTCATTAAGAATTGTCATAAAAAAGAGATCCCAGGAGGCCTTCCAGTGAAACTCTATCATCATGCAATCTTGGGATTTCTAAGTTGGAAGTCACAGTCCCTTTGCAAACATAATAAAACACTTTAAAATATTTGCTAAAGTTACAAACCAATTATGTAAAAATTTAAAAATCACCTACTACTTTTAAAAGCAGAGAAGGCATCCATAGACTATTTCCTTGCTTACAAGCTCAGTGAACATACTGAATTCACTTATAAAAAGAATTTTCTCAATTTTAGTTGCTTTTCAAAAAATTCTTATTCCTTTTATTTGTAATTCTTTGACATTGTTGCTGCTTCACAGTTTTGGTAATTGGACAGTTTGGTCTTTATTATGATATTAACATTTTTACCTGTCCTGAAACAAGGAAATACAATCAAAGAAACAGAAGATTGGTGGACCTTGAACCACATTATGATATCAGATGACCCAGAGTCATGGTTACTAAGTTGCTTAAATTTTTAGTAACAAAGATGTATTAGAAAGTGACAGGTCAATTCAATAATGGTTTTTTTGGATACATTTAATTATATAATCCCCTTAAGTTGTGCTTAGTCAGCAGTATTTAATCTGTTGTCTATTATATATCTAACTGGTCTGTTATGTTTATTATATATTTATATATTGCTTATTCATATCTTATTGGAGTAACTCATTTTTAAAACAATATATTTCATCTCCTAGGAGAAGAGGATCGAGTATGTGTTTTTATTCTTTTTCATTAGGACATTGGGGTATTTTCTTATTGTGAAATGTATTGAATATTTCATTTATTTGGTTTGTGAGTCTGACCTTCACTCCCTAGCACTGATTTTTATTTGGCCCTCCTTTTACCTGATTCATAGGAGTTACGAGTAGCCGTTAATATGGATACATTTTTCCCATTTCTAGTACACTGCCCCTTCCAAAAGTGTCTGGCTTACTCAAACTTTTCTGTATTTGTTCCATCTTGCTTTTACAGATCAATACAAATAGGTAACTATACCTTCTAAACAAACATCAAGTTGGTGGAAAAAAGGCATATGAACAGTTCTTTCTCACCTACTATCAACAAACAGTAAATTAAACATTCCTAACTGCAGCCTCCTTTTGTAAAATTTATAACCATTTATCTTTTGAGTGTGACATGATACTAGATGTATGATAATTACATGTTTTGTGTATCAGTATGAACATGATTTTTAACAGACTTGTTCCAATGAACTATTATAGAGATGGTCCCCAACAATGTCAACTAACAATTTCTCAGCTTTATGATGGTACAAAAGTGATATGTTGCTATAGTTTGGATATTTGTCCCTCCAAATCTCATGTTGAAGTTTGATCTCAGTGTTGGAGGTGGGGCCTAATGGAAGGTGTTTGGGTCATGGTGGAAGATCCCTCATGAATAAATTAATGCCCTCTCTGGATTGAGGGGTGAGTGAGCTATCGCTCTGTTAATTTTTGTGAGAGCTGGTTGTTCAAAAGAACCTGGCACCTCCTCCCTCACCCTCTTGTTTTCTCTCTTGCCATGTGATGTCTGCATACACTGGCTCTCCCTTCATCATCTGCCATGAGTGGAAGCAGCCTGAGACCCTTAGCAGAAGCAGATGCTGCACCATGATTCTTGTACATTCTGCAGAACAGTGAGCCAAATAAACCTCTTTATTAATCACCCAGCCTCAGATATTCTTTTGTAGCAATACA